TGGAGGAATAAAAGATGGACCATCTTAGCTCCCAAAAGGCTCCATCCTCTGAGTTTTGCTTTCCCAGGATGGAGGGAGGGGGTCTCCCAGCCCCCGGGTCTTTGAATCCGAGCTTTGAAGAGCTGGAGGCTTCGGCTCGTGCCCTCCCTGTTTCCCGGGGCATTTACCGCAGGCTTTAAGGGGTTTCCGGGACAGGTCGCTTCTCTGTCCCTGCTAAACCTTTTCTTCGAATTTTCTTCTTGATGACGGGGCGCAGGGAGGGGAGGGGGTTCCCAGAGAGTCCATCAGCCCCTTCCTCCTTTTCTGGGAATGGTGGGGAGGGGAGGCTCTCTTGACCTCTACTTCTTTCTTTTCAAACCTCAGAAACGGGGGAGGGGTGGAGTCTTTACTAGCCCCTCCCTCAGTGGGGGGGTCTTACGCCTCGGGAATGGGACAGGGGTCCCTCTTGACTCCTGTTTATTCTTTGGTATTTATTTTGAACCCCATATATGTGAGGGTATAAAACATCTCTTGGGCCTCGATTTTTCTTTTCTGCAATTGGGAGTCAGGGGCATTTAACAGGGGTCACAGCACCTTGGACTAGACGGTGGCCTCAAGAGTCCCCTACCTGGGGTGGGTGCGGGCGGGTAAGGGAACCGCCCCTCGAAGACCGGGGCTCAGCCAAGGCCTCAGCCTCTCGGCCCTTCAATCTCCCAGATGCCACCATTGGACAAGAGGAGGGCGTAGACAATCTCTGATTGGCTACTTCGCCCGTCGCTCGAGAGCTTAAGCCAGTGAGAGAACGCTGAGGGGCCCCGCCTCCCCGAGGCGGACAGGAGGCGGACGAGAGGCGGAGTCGGCCCCCGCGCCGCTCCCGCCCCTACTGGATGCACACGCTAGGCCCCGCCCCATTTGCACGTCAATCTGCTCAGGAGCCCTGCCCCATCTGGCTCTGCGTGCGTCAATGGGCCACATCTCTACGCGCGGCTCCGCCTCCGGATGGCGTCACGGACTTATCTACATGTGAGGCTCCGCCCCTCCCTTTGCAGGACGTCACGGAGGACTGCAGGGGCCTGAGCCGCTGCTGCCGCCGCCGCCGCGCAGCCCCACATCAACGCACCGGGGTCCTGTCACCGCCACCGCCAAAAAAGTCACCGCCGCTAGGGTCGCCGTTGCATCGGTGCAGGGCAAGGTGAGCTCCTGGGCGGCCGGGTGTGCTCAGGCCCTCACGGCTCTGCTACACCCGGTATCCCCAGATGGCATCCGCCACAGACTCGCGCTATGGGCAGAAGGAGTCCTCGGATCAGAACTTCGACTACATGTTCAAGATTCTCATCATCGGCAACAGCAGCGTGGGCAAGACGTCCTTCCTCTTCCGCTATGCTGACGACTCGTTCACGCCTGCCTTCGTCAGCACCGTGGGCATCGACTTCAAGGTCAAGACCATCTATCGCAACGACAAGAGGATCAAGCTGCAGATCTGGGTGGGTCCCAGCTGGAGGGCTCCCGCCCGGCTGTCCTCTCTGACCTTCATCTCTTCCTCCCTAGGACACAGCAGGGCAAGAGCGGTACCGGACCATCACCACCGCATACTACCGGGGCGCTATGGGCTTCATCCTCATGTATGACATCACCAACGAGGAATCCTTCAATGCAGTGCAGGACTGGTGAGTGTACCCCACTTGCTCTTTTTTTTTCTCCCTGACCTGCCCCCATTGGTGCCTCCTATAGGTCCACCCAGATCAAGACCTACTCATGGGACAATGCCCAGGTGCTGCTGGTAGGAAACAAGTGTGACATGGAGGATGAGCGGGTGGTGTCATCAGAACGTGGCCGGCAGCTAGCTGACCACCTTGGTGAGTGCCCAGCTGGGCTGGAGACCCACAAGAGGGTCCTCATCCCTGCCTTCTCTGACCACAGGGTTCGAGTTCTTTGAGGCAAGCGCCAAGGACAACATTAACGTCAAGCAGACCTTTGAGCGCCTGGTGGATGTCATCTGCGAGAAGATGTCCGAGTCGTTGGACACGGCGGACCCTGCGGTCACAGGCGCCAAGCAGGGCCCACAGCTCAGTGACCAGCAGGTGCCACCGCACCAGGACTGCGCCTGCTGAGAGCCATCCCACTCCCTTTCCCCTCTTCCCTGTCTTCCCCACCTTCCCCCAACTACCCGGGCCTGACCCGGCCCCTACCAGCCACGGGCACAAGACCCCTGCTCCTGACTTAGCCCGTCACCCTTATTTATTATTGTAGCTATTTATTTATTTATTGAAGATGTCCCCCAGGGGCCCAGGCTCCCCTGCCCGCCCCAAGCCCTGCCCCTCCTGTACATATAGCCCTTTCCCCACTCAGCTGTGGTGTCTCGTGGCCCCGTGAACTCACCGCTCACCCTCCTGAACCCCCCCCCCCCGCCTTTTTTTAAAATTCACCCCCATCCACAGTTGTCAGTTGTGAAGAGGGGCCAGATGACACCCTAAAGCAGGCTGATCGGGCAATGGGAGGTGGCCAGGCCTGCCAGCCCCTCGGCTCTGCCGCGGTGGGCCGAGGCCGCTGTTGGGGGTTTCCCTGTGTGGACCATGGGGATCAGAGTCTGGCCTGCCAGGCTCCTCTCCCCGTTTTCTCTTTTGGTGGGGGGGTGTGCTGTGGGTATTCACCACCCTGGGACCCCCCCCCCCCCCGCCCACCAGACCTGTTCTGACCTCATGAGTGTCAAACGTGCCCCCCAGTTCCTTAGGAGATGTCATGACAACACTACACGCACCCAATAAAGCGAATGGACCATCCATGTGTGTCCCTGTGAGCACCGGGTCCTGCCCACCCTGGTTTTGATCA